CCAGGCTCCCTCAGGATGCACTGTTGCCAGTCAGCGTTACTCATTTTATTCCCTAGGGAACAGTGGGTTTGGTAGAACTCTCTTCTAAATCTCTTTTTCATAGAATTTAAATTATAAATTGGTCATTTACTGTTGTCACACAATATTGCGTTGCTGAATTTTCCACTGATTATATTCATTTTATTTCCTCCCAGAACTTGGTTTCTTGTTTTTCTGCTCACTGTCCACACCCACTCCACCCCAAGGCTGGAATAATTCTCTTGGAGCAAAAAAATCATCTTTTTCTTTGTATTTCATTGAACGTTCTCTTTACAGTGTTAGGTAAACCTAAAAAAAAAGGAAACAAAAGTCTAATAATTCGTAATACTCAGGCCTACTGGATGTATAACATCATAGGGTAGCTGAAGACTCTTTGTGAGGCCAGAGCTTTAGGATTTAAAAAGCCACCAACCATGACCGTGTCCGACACGTTCTACAGAGAACTCCTAGGTTACTGGGTGATTGTTTGGTGGGGAAGCGGCGAGTTGTCTTTTTTTCAAAAGACGTTTTGGGGTATGGAGTTTGCTCGCTCTGCATACAGAAGGAATTCTAGAAGCTGGGATCGCACCACCCACCCCACGCACCCCTTACTTGCAGAAACCTTTGCCCCCCAACCCCCACCCCCACCCCAAATAAGGGCTCTTCAAGGGGCAGTTGCCAGCTCCAGAGCCAGCTGCTTGACACCTATTGTCCCCGTTTGGGCGTCAAACGATTTCGCCTGAAGGACCCTAGCGTCGATTGCTCTCAAAACTCAAGGGGCCTTTCCTTCGGCCTTGCCGGGGCCATCCCCACCTGCGTCCAGGAGGCGCCCCACAGCGCCGGGGCCGGGGGACGGCGGAGAAGCTAGCGGGCGGCCTCTTCCGGGCAGGCGTTCGCGCCGGGCAGCCCGAGCGGCCGCGAAGGCCCCCGCTCTCCGCTTCTCCCGCCCCTCGCGACCCAGAGGGCTGCTGGCTGGCTAAGTCCCTCCCGCTCCCGGCTCTCGCCTCACTAGGAGCGGCTCTCGGTGCAGCGGGACAGGGCGAAGCGGCCTGCGCCCACGGAGCGCGCGACACTGCCCGGAAGGGACCACCACCCTTGCCCCCTCAGCTGCCCACTCGTGATTTCCAGCGGCCTCCGCGCGCGCACGGTGAGCGCCACCCGGGACCGAGCCGCTGCAGGCGCTTTTTCTTCTCTCTCCTTGCGGTCTGAAGATGCCCTCGGCCACCAGCCACAGCGGGAGCGGCAGCAAGTCGTCCGGACCGCCACCGCCGTCGGGTTCCTCCGGGAGTGAGGCGGCCGCGGGAGCCGGGGCCGCCGCGCCGGCTTCTCAGCACCCCGCAACCGGCACCGGCGCTGTCCAGACCGAGGCCATGAAGCAGATTCTCGGGGTGATCGACAAGAAACTTCGGAACCTGGAGAAGAAAAAGGTGCCAGGAGTTGGCGGGGAAGGGAGGGGTGGGGAATGTAATTCTTTTTTTTCTTTTAACATAGGGTAAGCTTGATGATTACCAGGAACGAATGAACAAAGGGGAAAGGCTTAATCAAGATCAGCTGGTAAAGATGTTATATTTTTTATTTTAGACCTATCCAGTAAAGTTTGGGTTCTTTGTCATTTTAGGATGCCGTTTCTAAGTACCAGGAAGTCACAAATAATTTGGAGTTTGCAAAAGAATTACAGAGGAGTTTCATGGCACTAAGTCAAGATGTAAGTAAAAGAAAGTATACATATTTATGAAATTTTGGTGTTTTACTTTTATATTGTTTTGCAGATTCAGAAAACAATAAAGAAGACAGCACGTCGGGAGCAGCTTATGAGAGAAGAAGCTGAACAGAAACGTTTAAAAACTGTACTTGAGCTACAGTATGTTTTGGACAAATTGGGAGATGATGAAGTGCGGACTGACCTGAAACAAGGTTTGAATGGAGTGCCAATATTGTCCGAAGAGGAGTTGTCATTGTTGGATGAATTCTATAAGCTAGTAGACCCTGAACGGGACATGAGCTTGAGGTATTAGTGGTATTTGATAATAGAAACTTCTGAAGGTTATTAATTAGCTATTTACTATTAAAAGGTTGAATGAACAGTATGAACATGCCTCCATTCACCTGTGGGACCTGCTGGAAGGGAAGGAAAAACCTGTATGTGGAACCACCTGTGAGTATCACTGTGATAACTTTGATTTTATATCTTACATTATAATTCATGTTCTTTTTCTTAGATAAAGTTCTAAAGGAAATTGTTGAGCGTGTTTTTCAGTCAAACTACTTTGACAGCACCCACAACCACCAGAATGGGCTGTGTGAGGAAGAAGAGGCAGCCTCAGCACCTGCAGTTGAAGACCAGGTACCTGAAGCTGGTGAGTATTAGGTGGATATCAACTTTAGTTTACTTTTGTTTTGCACCATTTTTTAACCTCTTAGAACCTGAGCCAGCAGAAGAGTACACTGAGCAAAGTGAAGTTGAATCAACAGAGGTATGATTTTAATTTAATGCTGCCTTTACTTTCAAATGTCTCAAACATTTACTTTGCTTTGCAGTATGTAAATAGACAGTTCATGGCAGAAACACAGTTCACCAGTGGTGAAAAGGAGCAGGTAGATGAGTGGACAGTTGAAACGGTTGAGGTAAGAGTTCTCTGTATTGCAAAGTTGTTGTCTATTCCTTCTAATCCTTTTTTTTCTACCTTAGGTGGTAAATTCACTCCAGCAGCAACCTCAGGCTGCATCCCCTTCAGTACCAGAGCCCCACTCTTTGACTCCAGTGGCTCAGGCAGATCCCCTTGTGAGAAGACAGCGAGTACAAGACCTTATGGCACAAATGCAGGGTCCCTATAATTTCATACAGGTATGTTCATTTTAGTCAGACTCTGTAACAGATTGACTTTATTCTATCCTAACTTAACCTGTAGGATTCAATGCTGGATTTTGAAAATCAGACACTTGATCCTGCCATTGTATCTGCACAGCCTATGAATCCAACACAAAACATGGACATGCCCCAGCTGGTTTGCCCTCCAGGTTAGTAGTGGTACATTTTTATGTGAGAGAGAGTTTGACAAAAATGTTTTGGTCACCTTTGCAGTTCATTCTGAATCTAGACTTGCTCAGCCTAATCAAGTTCCTGTACAACCAGAAGCGACACAGGTAAGAGTGATAAAACTATTTTCTTCAGGGCCGAAGAAGCTTTTATTTCTTTACTTATGTCTAGGTTCCTTTGGTATCATCCACAAGTGAGGGGTACACAGCATCTCAACCCTTGTACCAGCCTTCTCATGCTACAGAGCAACGACCACAGAAGGAACCAATTGATCAGATTCAGGCAAGTTCTGTTACCGGGTCACATACATTTGACGCTAAAGTGCATCTATTCACTTTGTGTTTAGGCAACAATCTCTTTAAATACAGACCAGACTACAGCATCATCATCCCTTCCTGCTGCGTCTCAGCCTCAAGTATTTCAGGCTGGGACAAGCAAACCTTTACATAGCAGTGGAATCAATGTAAATGCAGCTCCATTCCAATCCATGCAAACGGTAAGCAAATTAACTAACATTAATTGCCTAGTATGAACTAATCATTTACTTTATTTACTAACAGGTGTTCAATATGAATGCCCCAGTTCCTCCTGTTAATGAACCAGAAACTTTAAAACAGCAAAATCAGTACCAGGCCAGTTATAACCAGAGCTTTTCTAGTCAGCCTCACCAAGTAGAACAAACAGAGCTTCAGCAAGAACAGCTTCAAACAGGTACGAAATCCAGTGTCACCTCATTGGCTCCTATGTATATATCTTTTTCTTTTTTAAATTATAGTGGTTGGCACTTACCATGGTTCCCCAGACCAGTCCCATCAAGTGACTGGTAACCACCAGCAGCCTCCTCAGCAGAACACTGGATTTCCACGTAGCAATCAGCCCTATTACAATAGTCGTGGTGTGTCTCGTGGAGGCTCCCGTGGTGCTAGAGGCTTGATGAATGGATACCGGGGCCCTGCCAATGGATTCAGAGGTAAAAAAATAAAAAAGGAGGTTCTAATGACCAAAATTATTTCTTTTCTTGTCCTAAATTTTAGGAGGATATGATGGTTACCGCCCTTCATTCTCTAACACTCCAAACAGTGGTTATACACAGTCTCAGTTCAGTGCTCCCCGGGATTACTCTGGCTATCAACGGGTAGGTAAAGTAGTTCTAAAGTGTAAACCTGAACCTTTTCAATACTAACTAGCTTGTCTTTTAGGATGGATATCAGCAGAATTTCAAGCGAGGCTCTGGGCAGAGTGGACCACGGGGAGCCCCACGAGGTAATATTTTGTGGTGGTGATCCTAGCTCCTAAAGAAAAATCAAATGCCATTTTTGTCTTCTAGGTCGTGGAGGGCCCCCAAGACCCAACAGAGGGATGCCGCAAATGAACACTCAGCAAGTGAATTAATCTGATTCACAGGATTATGTTTAATCGCCAAAAACACACTGGCCAGTGTACCATAATATGTTACCAGAAGAGTTATTATCTATTTGTTCTCCCTTTCAGGAAACTTATTGTAAAGGGACTGTTTTCATCCCATAAAGACAGGACTACAATTGTCAGCTTTCTATTACCTGGATATGGAAGGAAACTATTTTTACTCTGCATGTTCTGTCCTAAGCGTCATCTTGAGCCTTGCACATGATACTCAGATTCCTCACCCTTGCTTAGGAGTAAAACAATATACTTTACAGGGTGATAATAATCTCCATAGTTATTTGAAGTGGCTTGAAAAAGGCAAGATTGACTTTTATGACATTGGATAAAATCTACAAATCAGCCCTCGAGTTATTCAATGATAACTGACAAACTAAATTATTTCCCTAGAAAGGAAGATGAAAGGAGTGGAGTGTGGTTTGGCAGAACAACTGCATTTCACAGCTTTTCCAGTTAAATTGGAGCACTGAACGTTCAGATGCATACCAAATTATGCATGGGTCCTAATCACACATATAAGGCTGGCTACCAGCTTTGACACAGCACTGTTCATCTGGCCAAACAACTGTGGTTAAAAACACATGTAAAATGCTTTTTAACAGCTGATACTGTATAAGACAAAGCCAAGATGCAAAATTAGGCTTTGATTGGCACTTTTTGAAAAATATGCAACAAATATGGGATGTAATCCGGATGGCCGCTTCTGTACTTAATGTGAAATATTTAGATACCTTTTTGAACACTTAACAGTTTCTTTGAGACAATGACTTTTGTAAGGATTGGTACTATCTATCATTCCTTATGACATGTACATTGTCTGTCACTAATCCTTGGATTTTGCTGTATTGTCACCTAAATTGGTACAGGTACTGATGAAAATCTCTAGTGGATAATCATAACACTCTCGGTCACATGTTTTTCCTTCAGCTTGAAAGCTTTTTTTTAAAAGGAAAAGATACCAAATGCCTGCTGCTACCACCCTTTTCAATTGCTATCTTTTGAAAGGCACCAGTATGTGTTTTAGATTGATTTCCCTGTTTCAGGGAAATCACGGACAGTAGTTTCAGTTCTGATGGTATAAGCAAAACAAATAAAACGTTTATAAAAGTTGTATCTTGAAACACTGGTGTTCAACAGCTAGCAGCTTATGTGATTCACCCCATGCCACGTTAGTGTCACAAATTTTATGGTTTATCTCCAGCAACATTTCTCTAGTACTTGCACTTATTATCTTTTGTCTAATTTAACCTTAACTGAATTCTCCGTTTCTCCTGGAGGCATTTATATTCAGTGATAATTCCTTCCCTTAGATGCATAGGGAGAGTCTCTAAATTTGATGGAAATGGACACTTGAGTAGTGACTTAGCCTTATGTACTCTGTTGGAATTTGTGCTAGCAGTTTGAGCACTAGTTCTGTGTGCCTAGGAAGTTAATGCTGCTTATTGTCTCATTCTGACTTCATGGAGAATTAATCCCACCTTTAAGCAAAGGCTACTAAGTTAATGGTATTTTCTGTGCAGAAATTAAATTTTATTTTCAGCATTTAGCCCAGGAATTCTTCCAGTAGGTGCTCAGCTATTTAAAAACAAAACTATTCTCAAACATTCATCATTAGACAACTGGAGTTTTTGCTGGTTTTGTAACCTACCAAAATGGATAGGCTGTTGAACATTCCACATTCAAAAGTTTTGTAGGGTGGTGGGAAATGGGGGATCTTCAATGTTTATTTTAAAATAAAATAAAATAAGTTCTTGACTTTTCTCATGTGTGGTTGTGGTACATCATATTGGAAGGGTTAACCTGTTACTTTGGCAAATGAGTATTTTTTTGCTAGCACCTCCCCTTGCGTGCTTTAAATGACATCTGCCTGGGATGTACCACAACCATATGTTACCTGTATCTTAGGGGAATGGATAAAATATTTGTGGTTTACTGGGTAATCCCTAGATGATGTATGCTTGCAGTCCTATATAAAACTAAATTTGCTATCTGTGTAGAAAATAATTTCATGACATTTACAATCAGGACTGAAGTAAGTTCTTCACACAGTGACCTCTGAATCAGTTTCAGAGAAGGGATGGGGGAGAAAATGCCTTCTAGGTTTTGAACTTCTATGCATTAGTGCAGATGTTGTGAATGTGTAAAGGTGTTCATAGTTTGACTGTTTCTATGTATGTTTTTTCAAAGAATTGTTCCTTTTTTTGAACTATAATTTTTCTTTTTTTGGTTATTTTACCATCACAGTTTAAATGTATATCTTTTATGTCTCTACTCAGACCATATTTTTAAAGGGGTGCCTCATTATGGGGCAGAGAACTTTTCAATAAGTCTCATTAAGATCTGAATCTTGGTTCTAAGCATTCTGTATAATATGTGATTGCTTGTCCTAGCTGCAGAAGGCCTTTTGTTTGGTCAAATGCATATTTTAGCAGAGTTTCAAGGAAATGATTGTCACACATGTCACTGTAGCCTCTTGGTGTAGCAAGCTCACATACAAAATACTTTTGTATATGCATAATATAAATCATCTCATGTGGATATGAAACTTCTTTTTTAAAACTTAAAAAGGTAGAATGTTATTGATTACCTTGATTAGGGCAGTTTTATTTCCAGATCCTAATAATTCCTAAAAAATATGGAAAAGTTTTTTTTCAATCATTGTACCTTGATATTAAAACAAATATCCTTTAAGTATTTCTAATCAGTTAGCTTCTACAGTTCTTTTGTCTCCTTTTATATGCAGCTCTTACGTGGGAGACTTTTCCACTTAAAGGAGACATAGAATGTGTGCTTATTCTCAGAAGGTTCATTAACTGAGGTGATGAGTTAACAACTAGTTGAGCAGTCAGCTTCCTAAGTGTTTTAGGACATTTGTTCATTATATTTTCCGTCATATAACTAGAGGAAGTGGAATGCAGATAAGTGCCGAATTCAAACCCTTCATTTTATGTTTAAGCTCCTGAATCTGCATTCCACTTGGGTTGTTTTTAAGCATTCTAAATTTTAGTTGATTATAAGTTAGATTTCACAGAATCAGTATTGCCCTTGATCTTGTCCTTTTTATGGAGTTAACGGGGAGGAAGACCCCTCAGGAAAACGAAAGTAAATTGTTAAGGCTCATCTTCATACCTTTTTCCATTTTGAATCCTACAAAAATACTGCAAAAGACTAGTGAATGTTTAAAATTACACTAGATTAAATAATATGAAAGTCTGGTTTTCTCACTGTCCTTGAACGCAGTCTGC